CATATTTAGATGCTTAAGGTAAAAATGATAAAGCCCTCAAGCCACTGTGTGGGTTTGGGTCCAAGTGTTCCTTCTTGCTGCCTCTCTAACACGCCTGGTTAAAATAATCCCTTTGGATGGTGCTGAGAAGCACCTGAACCAAGTGGGTCCCCAAATAACAATGGCGTGCAAGTGTCTGGTTCCCAGAAGTTGGTGACTAGGTAAGCAGCTTCAGGGAGAGGGGGCTGATTCCCAGACAGTCGCCTGTTCCTGCGGGGATGGGGCTGAGGCTTGGGGAATGTGGGCAGGAGGATATGCCATTTGATTCTGTTGCACACGTTCTTTTCCCTTCTTTCTGTATGTCTGGTCATTCTGCTATTCTGTCGTTCCTCACATAGGTTGGACATTGGCCGGCTGCCAGCATAAGTGCCAGTGTGATTTTGCTAGGGTGTGAGCTGAGAAAGAGAGGTGGAGGCTAAGCAGGTGTGATGCTTCTCAGAGGTGCTGAGTTTTTGCCCTTCTGAGCAGGGAATCTTTGCTTATCCCTTTGACCAAGGATCTTTGCTGCAAAGGCTGGGTATCGGCTGTGCTCAGCAAAGCGTCAACTCGTGCAAGAACTTAGCAGGAATAGTTCTGGCTAAGGTTAGGAGGCTGCCACCAAAGTCTCTTTTTTGTTCCTCTGCTTCTCCCGTTTGCCTCCTTATCATGAGATCTTTTTGCTAAGCTGGCAGAAAGATTGCATAGTCAGTGCTTCCAGCTCTGCTCCCACCTGATCCTGCACTGTCCTCTGGTCCCTGAATGAATGAACTCTGATACCCAATCTTGTCTCGAGCCTTCTCTATGCCACTCATGGCTCCTCTTCTGCTCTTTCCATCTTTTTGCTGAGAGTTCTGAGCTCTGTACTTCCTCTTGGCCCATCTCACTTCCTGAAACACCCCTGAAGAGGGTTGCTTATCTTGATGGAACTCAAAAAGCCAAAAAGCTGCAGGCAGAGGCGTTGAGGACATCTGTTTGGGGAACTAAGAGCAGCAGCACTTTCAGATTCAGTCCATATAGAGCTGTCCTACAGCATTCTGGAAACTTGAGGATGTGCGGTGCATAAAGGGGCTGGAAGTGACCCACCTGTGATGAGCCCTTTCTAAGGAGAAGGGTTTCCAAGAGATCACCCCACCAGAAAAGGGTAGGAATGAGCAAGTTGGGAATTTTAGACTGTCACTGCACATGGACCTCTGGGAAGACGTCTGGCGAGAGCTAGGCCCACTGGCCCTACAGACGGATCTTGCTGGCTCACCTGTCCCTGTGGAGGTTCCCCTGGGAAGGCAAGATGCCCAACAACAGCACTGCTCTGTCATTGGCCAATGTTACCTACATCACCATGGAAATTTTCATTGGACTCTGCGCCATAGTGGGCAACGTGCTGGTCATCTGCGTGGTCAAGCTGAACCCCAGCCTGCAGACCACCACCTTCTATTTCATTGTCTCTCTAGCCCTGGCTGACATTGCTGTTGGGGTGCTGGTCATGCCTTTGGCCATTGTTGTCAGCCTGGGCATCACAATCCACTTCTACAGCTGCCTTTTTATGACTTGCCTACTGCTTATCTTTACCCACGCCTCCATCATGTCCTTGCTGGCCATCGCTGTGGACCGATACTTGCGGGTCAAGCTTACCGTCAGGTAGCCTGCGGCGTGGGGTGGGCAGCAATTGACTTATCTCACCTCTCTCTCTCTCCTTTACCAGCTCCATCTCCCCTACCCTTTAGCAATTACTGCTGTGGACTCACTGACTCTCTTCATTCACACAGATACAAGAGGGTCACCACTCACAGAAGAATATGGCTGGCCCTGGGCCTTTGCTGGCTGGTGTCATTCCTGGTGGGATTGACCCCCATGTTTGGCTGGAACATGAAACTGACCTCAGAGTACCACAGAAATGTCACCTTCCTTTCATGCCAATTTGTTTCCGTCATGAGAATGGACTACATGGTATACTTCAGCTTCCTCACCTGGATTTTCATCCCCCTGGTTGTCATGTGCGCCATCTATCTTGACATCTTTTACATCATTCGGAACAAACTCAGTCTGAACTTATCTAACTCCAAAGAGACAGGTGCATTTTATGGACGGGAGTTCAAGACGGCTAAGTCCTTGTTTCTGGTTCTTTTCTTGTTTGCTCTGTCATGGCTGCCTTTATCTATCATCAACTGCATCATCTACTTTAATGGTGAGGTACCACAGCTTGTGCTGTACATGGGCATCCTGCTGTCCCATGCCAACTCCATGATGAACCCTATCGTCTATGCCTATAAAATAAAGAAGTTCAAGGAAACCTACCTTTTGATCCTCAAAGCTTGTGTGGTCTGCCATCCCTCTGATTCTTTGGACACAAGCATTGAGAAGAATTCTGAGTAGTTATCCATCAGAGATGACTCTGTCTCATTGACCTTCAGATTCCCCATCAACAAACACTTGAGGGCCTGTATGCCTGGGCCAAGGGATTTTTACATCCTTGATTACTTCCACTGAGGTGGGAGCATCTCCAGTGCTCCCCAATTATATCTCCCCCACTCCACTACTCTCTTCCTCCACTTCATTTTTCCCTTGTCCTTTCTCTCTAATTCAGTGTTTTGGAGGCCTGACTTGGGGACAACGTATTATTGATATTATTGTCTGTTTTCCTTCTTCCCAATAGAAGAATAAGTCATGGAGCCTGAAGGGTGCCTAGTTGACTTACTGACAAAAGGCTCCAGTTGGGCTGAACATGTGTGTGGTGGTGACTCATTTCCATACCATTGTGGAATTGAGCAGAGAACCTGCTCTCGGAGGATGCCTAGGAGATGTTGGGAACAGAAAAAATAAACTGAGTTTAAGGGGGACTTAAACTGCTGAATTCACCTGTGGATGTTTTTGAGTAAATAAAAGCTAATAGCTAACTGGAGTGTAGCTCTTTGCTGGGGTAACTTGG